CCACCACGCTTGGCTAATTTTTTGTATTTTTAGCAGAGATGGAGTTTCAACGTGTTAGCCAGGGTGGTCTCGATCTCCTGACCTTGTGATCCACCCACCTTGGCCTTATAATTTTTTATTTTACCGTAAAAAGGCTTCCACATTGCATTTCTCCTTCCATGAGAAAGATCCCAAAGTCAGGGGAGAACTAGCAAAACACACGTGAATTCAGATTAACCAGGTAAGAGAAAATGCCCTCTCCTTACCAGAAGAACTAAATAATTTCCAGGGCTAAAAACCAAGGACGTTGGATGGCAGGCCGGTCTATCCAAGACTCTCCCCAATCTAGATAAGGAAACAAGTAAAACTCTGATAGCGGGTGAAACACACTGGTATAGAGGAGAGGTTTGTGGGTCAAAACAGGGGCTTGGATGTGGGCCGAGGTAGTCGAGGGCCAGCGTACAGTGTGCCTGTTTAAGGATTAACAATATATGCTTTAGAATAGTGCTTTATTAATATAGTCATGAATCATAAGAATAGCTTGTGCTTAGTCCAACAATATAAGAATCAGGCGGTGAGCTTGCTTGACTGACCACAGAGTGGAACAAACAACCGCAGGAAGTGTGCGGAGCCTCTAAGCAAGAAAGCTTGCTTATTGCTCAACCTCCCACTTGAGTCCCTGAACAAAGGTCTCGTGGGAAGGGAAGCGACCCCTGCTCCATTCCCCAGAAGGGAACAGCAGGAGGCTGCTTGTAAAAGAGGAGAAGTCCTCTGCGGTAGAGATGAGGAGGAAGTCTTCTATCTCTCGCTCGTTCCCAGAGGCGGAGAGCTCTGCTGCTCTGCTGATGGTGCTTGGAGTGGACCACTCCTTTGATGCACAGGCCTGTGGTCTGACGGGCTATCTGCTTTCACATCCTGTTCTGTTAAGCCCCTCTGCCACCTCTCCCCATGGTCACTCTATGATCACCCAACCATCTGCCCACCCTCAGCCCATAGGATCAAAGGAATTGTACTCAATAAACATCAGTGGAATCCAGAGCTCAAGGCCTTCGCAGTTTCCGTGTTGTGATGGAACCCTGGACCCACTTTTGTTAACTCTTGAACTTTGTGTCTTTATTTCTTTTCTCATTCCTTCATTTCCACCGGGAAGGGGAGAACACGCATGTGGTGTAGCGGGCTGGTTCCCCTACATCTTTGGCACCCAGTGTGGGCTCCTTGTACCCAGGTGGAGTTACACCTGAGCATGGTCATTGCGGAGACCAGTCTGTCGAGGGACTCCCAAGAACGTGTGGTCGGCCTTGCGGTAAGCTTGTGTGCTCGGAGTATTCCAGGGACACCATGGGACAATCGGGAAGTAAGCACTCTGCTTACTTACACTTTATCAAACTCCTCTTAAAGAGGGGGGTAATAAAGGCTAGCACAGAAAACTTGATTACTCTGTTTCAAACAGTAGAGCAGTATTGCCCTTGGTTTCCTGAATAAGGTACCATGGATTTAAAAGATTGGGAGCAGGTTGGAATTGCCTTAAAACAAGTTCATAAGGAAGGAAAACTTATTCTTCTAACGGTCTGGTCAGACTGGGCTATGGTTAAAGCAGCCTTGGAACCGTTTCAAATGGAAAACGAGGTTTATCCTCCGGCAGAAAGAATTCCAGCGGAGGAAGGCGGTGCTGCCGCCAATATAAATATAAAGGAAGTTGAAGGAGGAGAGGATAGTGAAGAAGATTTTGAGGAAAGTACAGACAAACCTGGAGATGACTTAATTTCTTTTGAGGAGCATGTGGGACCTCCAGCTGCTCCTAAAATAGAGAAGCTATTTATGCCAATATGTTTAAAACAAAGAAGGGCCTTGAGGAATCTTTGGCTCCTCATTGGGATCATCCGGAGTGGCCACCTCCAATAAGGCAACGTAACCTGGAGCCTTGGAGGTTTGAATCTCCAATTTGCCCTGTTTCACGAATGGATAAATTAGGGGCTCAGGAATCAAGAACACGTTTTGCAGCACCAGTACAGCATAGGGCTGCACTGCCACCTAATGTCAATGAATCACCATTTCAAATGGTTATTCGGCAGGCTAGGTTAGCTGGAGATCCCGATGCCTGGCAGTTTCCAGTAGTTTTGGAACTCCCACAGCAGCAGGGTGGTGCCCATCAGGCGGTATGGGAACCATTTTCTTTTAAGCTGCTTAAAGATCTCAAAGCAGCTGTTGGTCAGTAAGGTCCCAATTCGCCTTCTGTCCAGTCACTATTACACTCAGTAACTCAGGACAAGCGATTGGCCCCGGACGATTGGGAGATTTTAGCAAAAGCTACTCTTTCGCCCTCCCAATTTCTTCAATTTAAAAGTTGGTGGACCGATGAGGCTCAAAATCAAGATCAAAAAAACCGTGCTGCTAATCCTGTTGTTGCCATTTCACTTGAACAACTGTTGGGAGTTGGGGGCCAATGAGGAACTGTACAACAATTAGTGCTTCAGGATGATGCCGTTGAGCAAATTCGCAATTGTTGCTTGAGGGCATGGGAAAAAATTCAGGACCCGGGAACTACTTATCCCTCTTTTAATTCTGTCAGACAAGGCTCAAAAGAACCGTATCCTGATTTTATTGCTCCTCTTCAAGATGCAGCTCAGAAGGCTCTCACTGATGAAAGTGCCAGGAAGGTGATTATAGAATTCTTGGCTTATGAAAATGCCAACCCTGACTGTCAATCACCTATTCGCTCTGTGAAAGGAAAGGTTCTGGTGGGAGTTGATGTAATCAATGAGTATATCAGGGCATGTGATAGATTGGTGGAATCATGCATAAGGCTATGATAATGGCTCAAAACATGGCAGGATCAAAGGTGGGAGATCCAGTGAAAAACTTTTCAGGCAATTGTTATAACTGTGGGCAATTTGGAAATACAAAAAAGGAATATAAGAACAAATCAAACAAACAATCCAGATCTAATCAAACAAAGGAGCCACCTGGCTTATGTCCCAGGTGCCAGAAGGGTAAATGTTGGGCTAAACGGTGTCACTCCAAATTTGATGAAAATGGCCAACCCTTGCAGGCGCAATTGGGAAATGGGAAGAGGGGCCAGCCTCAGGCCCCACTCCAAACTGGGGCATTCCCTCTCCAGCAGTTTGTCCGTCAGTGGGCACCAGTGCCCTTAATCCCTCAAGTGACCACCACAGTAACATAATTGGCGCCAGTTACAACAGGGGGCGCTGCTTTAGATTTATGTTGCACCAGAGCTGTGTCTCTGCTTCCAGGGGAACCACCTCAAAAGGTGCCCTCTGGAGTATTTGGCCCTTTACCTGAGGTAACAGTTGGACTTGTTTTAGGGAGATTTAGTCTAAATTTAAAAGGAGTTCAAATTTATACTGGAGTGATAGATTCCGATTTTGTGGGAGAAATTCAATTGGTTATTAGTTCTAGTATTCCTTGGAGTGCAAGCCAGGCAGAGAGAATTGCTCAATTGTTGTTATTACCTTATTACCTAATTGTTGTTATTACCTAAGTAGGAGAAAGTACAGTAAAAAGAGAAGGTGGTTTCGGCAGCACTGATAGCAAAGGAAAAGCAACTTATTGGGTAAGTCAAGTTTCTGAAAATAGACCTGTGTGCACAATAACGATTCAGGGAAAACTCTTTGAAGGACTTGTCGATACAGGCGCTAATATTTCTGTTACAGCCCTGGATCAGTGGCCAAAAACATGGCCCAAACAGAGAGCTTCTATGGGTTTAATTGGAATAGGCATGGCATCTGAAGTTTATCAGAGTGTTACAATTTTACACTGTTTAGTACCAGATGGACAGGAAGGCACCATCCAACCTATAATTACTGCCATTCCCATTAATTTGTGGGGAAAAGATTTGTTACAACAGTGGGGTACGGAAATCACCATTCCCTCTATGATTTACAGTTCAGAGAGTCAAAGCATGATGACTAAGTTGGGGTATACTCCTGGAAAAACATTAGGAAAGAATGAGGATGGAATAACTCAGCCAATTGAAGCTTCAGTTAAACTTGACCGAAAAGGAATTGGGTACTCTTTTTAGGGGCGGCCACTGTTGAGCCTCCAAAGCCCATCCCATTGAAATGGAAAACTCAAAAACCTGTGTGGGTTGATCAGTAGCCGCCTCCTCAGCAAAAACTGGAGGCATTACATTGACTAGCAAAAGAGCAATTAGACAAAGGACATATTGAACCTTCTTTCTCACCGTGGAATTCCCCGGTTTTTGTAATTCAGAAAAAATCCGGTAGATGGCGCATGTTGACCAACCTACGAGCGGTTAATGCAGTCATTCAACCGATGTGGGCTCTCCAACCGGGGTTGCCATCCCCAGTCATGATTCCAAGAGAATGGCCGGTGGTAATAATTGATTTGGGTCGGGCGCGGTGGCTCACGCCTATAATCCCAGCATTTTGGGAGGCCGAGGCGGGAGGATCACGAGGTCAGGAGATCAAGACCATCCTGGCTAACACGGGGAAACCCCATCTCTCCTAAAAATACAAAAAATTAGCCGGGTGTGGTAGCGGGTGCCTGTAGTCCCAGCTACTCCGGAGGCTGAGGCAGGAGAATGGCGTGAACCCGGCAGGCGGAGCTTGCAGTGAGCGAGATCGCGCCACTGCATTCCAGCCTGGGCGACAGAGTGACACTCCATCTCAAAAAAAAAAATTTGATTCGAAAGATGGTTTTTTCACCATTCCTTTGGATCCCCAGGACTTTGAAAAATTTGCATTTACAATATCTGCTATAAATAATAAGGAACCAGCTACTAGGTATCAGTGGAAAGTTTTACCCCAAGGAATGTTAAATAGTCCTACAATTCGTCAAACTTTCGTTGGGAAGGTCATTCAGCCCGTCCAGGATCAGTTTCCTGATTGTTAATATTATTCATTATGTTGATGACATTTTATGTGCTGCTACAAGTAGGGATAGACTTATCAAATGTTTTTCTATGTTACAAGAAATGGTGGGGCTTACAGTTCTCGCTATAGCGCCAAATAAAATTCAAACTACTACACCCTATCATTACCTAGGAATGAAGGTGGAGGAGAGAACAGTTATGCCTCAAAAGGTAGAAATTCGTAAGAAGTCCTTAAAAACTTTAAATGATTTTCAAAAATTATTAGGAGACGTTAATTGGATAAGGCCCACCTTAGGAATTGCCACTTATGCGAGGTCTGACTTGTTTGCTTTGCTGAGAGGGGATCCAAATTTACATAGCAAAAGAACTCTGACGCCTGCAACAGCTTCAGCTGTTAAGAATAATTGAGGAAAAAATTCAAAGTGCTCAAGTCAGTAGAATAGATCCTAGTGTTCCCTTACAGCTCTTGGTGTTCCTACTCTCCATTCTCTTACAGGAGTGATTATTCAAGATGTTGACTTGGTTGAATGGTCTTTTTTACCCCACAGTACAACTAGGACTTTTTCAATTTACTTAGATCAAATAGCTATTCTTATAGGCCAAGCCCAATTAAGAATAGTTAGATTCACTGGCACAGATCCAGATAAAATTGTAGTTCCTTTAAACAAAGCACAGGTTCAACAAGCCTTTATACATTTATCAGAATGGCAGTCTAATTTAGCTGGTTTTGTTGGCCATATAGATAATCATTACCCTAAAACAAAAATTTTTCAGTTCCTAAAATTGGCTACCTGGATTTTACCTAAAATAACCAGTTCTATCCTCTTGGAGGGGGCTGTAACTGTCTTTACTGATGGCTCTCAGAATGGAAAAGCAGCTTATACAGGACCAGAAGAAAAGGTTATTCAAACCCAGTTTCATTCTCCACAAAGAGCTAAGCTACAAGCAGTTATATTTGTATTGGAAGATTTTGATCAACCTGTTTATATTGTCTCTGACTCTGCCTATGTGGTTCAGGCGACAACAATGGTAAAAACAGCTTTAATAAAATATATTTCTGATGATCAGCTAAATTTTTTGTTTAGTTCACTTCAACAAGCAGTTAGAGTTTGAAATTTTCCTGTTTATATTACACATATTCTAGCTCACACAAATTTACCAGGACCTTTAACCCAATTAAATAATCAAGCAGATTTATTAGTGACACTTGTTTTAACAGAGCCTCAAGAATTCCATTCATTAACTCATGTAAATGCTGCTGGATTAAAAAATAAATATTCATTTACCTGGAAACAAGCTAAAAATATAGTGCAACATTGTCCGCAATGCCAGGTGCTACAGCTACCTACTCAAGAACCTGGAGTTAATCCTAGGGGGCTTAAACCAAATGCTCTTTGGCAAATGAATGTGACTCATGTCCCATCACTGGGAAAACTTTCTCTTGTGCATGTTACTGTTGATAATTTCTCTTGGTTTATCTGGGCTACGTGCTAAACTGGAGAAAGTACAGCTCATGTAAAACGACATTTATTATCTTGTTTTGCAGTCATGAGTGTGCCACAGAAAATGAAAACGGACAACGGACAAGGATATTGCAGTAAAACTTTTGAAAGTTTTGTTCAGCAATGGAAATTTGTACACACTACAGGAATACCCTATAATTTGCAAGGTCAGGCCACAGTAGAAAGGGCCATTCGGACTCTTAAGACACAATTGGAAAAACAAAAGAAAGGGGGAAGCAGTAAGGAGTATACCACGCCCCATAGGCAGTTACAATTAGCCCTTTTGACTCTAAATTTTTTGAACATTTCCAGAGATCAGGTCTCCACAGCAGCGGAACAACACTTTTCTGGACAGAAAGTTAATTTACATGAAGGAAAAACGGTCTGGTGGAAGGATACCAGAACTAAAACTTGGGAATTAAGAAAAATTATGACGCGGGGAAGGGCTTTTGCTTGTGTTTCACCAGGAGACAATCAAACACCCATTTAGATACCCAATAGACATTTGAAATTCTGCAATGAACCCTACACCGACCGGACAGAAGAAAGGGAAGAATCCAAAGAGGAAGAAGACTGGTCCCTCCGACCTGTCCTTTCGGGAGCTGAGAAAGATGACGAAGCTGAGCGTCTCAGAGAAACAACAGAAGACGGAGAAGACCCGCCAGGCTACACCACCGACATGAGAACAGATAAAGAAGCTGACTCAAATGGCAGAGGGCAGCCTAAAGGAGAAACAACTGGCAATTATCCCGGGTAATATGATCTTGGCTGCCTTGATGGTAATTACCGCGGCGGTAAGTCTCCCTGCTGTCTGGACTGAAGAAAATTTTACATACTGGCTTCTGTTCCATTTCCTCCTTTAATTAGGCCAGTTACTTGGATGGATTCCCCTATTGAAGTTTATACAAATGATAGTATTTTGGATGCCTGGGCCGATTGATGATGGCTGTCCTGCACAGCCTGAGAAGGAGGGTATGTTGATGAATGTAACTGGTATGAATACCCTCCAATTTGTTTAGGAATTGCTCCTTGATGTTTACCATTGCAAATACATAGTTGGATAATCTATGTACCTCCTCATAATCGTTCCCAACCCAGTTATCACGTAGTGAGTGGAATGTCTTTCCAACCTATCATGACTGTAAAAACTTATGGGGATGGTTATTTTCGGTCAAATTTAAAAGTAAAAAATTACAAATCTCAAGGACTGGCTTGTCCTAAAAGAAATCCAAAATGGTCAGAAAAACTAGAGATTCTTGCTTGGGACAACTGTGTAGCAGATGGTGCAGTAGTTTTGCAAAAGGATTCTTATGGAATAATTATAGATTGGGCCCCCAAAGGATCCTTTGCCAGAAATTGCACTGGACAAAATGCTGGGTGCGCTGAGGATTCCTTCATGATAGATTATAGAGAAAGTCCCAATAATCCCCCCACTTTAGTTAGAAGATTGGAATCACTATATCCATTGAAATGGGAAGATAAAGGTACTGCTCCTCCCTGGCCAAAGATAATTAGTCCAGTCATGGGTCTGGAACATCCAGAATTGTGGAAGTTGCTTATGGCTACCTCCGGAATGAGAGTGTGGAAAGGGGAAGCATCATGGGGAACAAGAGGTAATAAGCTACTGTTTACCATGCTTCTTCAGTCTAATCAGTCTATTTCTCTTCAAAGTTGTGTTAAACCTCCTTACATGTTAGTTGTTGGAAAACTTATCATTTTACCTGACTCTCAAACCATTACTTGTGACAATTGCCATCTGTTTACTTGTATTCATTCTACTTTTGATATGAGGAATAGCATTTTGCTGGTCCGAGCACGAGAGGGCGTTTGGATTCCAGTTACTCTTAATAGGCCTTGGGAGACTTTTCCCTCTATTCATGTAATAACTGGAGTTTTAAAAGGGATTCTTAATCGTACAATAAGATTTATTTTTACTTTAATTGCTGTGATTATGGGCTTGATTGCTGTCACCACCACCGCGGCTGTGGCAGGTGTTGCCTTGCATTCTTCCATTCAAACTGCTCATTATGTTAATGCCTGGCAGAAAAATTCCACCAGATTATGGAATTCTCAGGCAAAAATTGATCAGAAGTTGGCCAATCAAATTAATGATTTGAGGCAAACAGTCACCTGGATAAGAGATCGTTTTATGCATTTAGAGCATCGTATGCAAATGCAATGTGATTGGAATACATCTGCTTTTTGTATTACTCCTTATTCTTATAATGTTACTGAACATCAGTGGGAAAAGGTCTGATGCCACTTACAAGGAAGAGAAGATAATCTAACCCTGGATATAACTAAATTAAAAGAACAGATTTTTGCAGCATCGCAGGCTCACTTAAATTTGTTGCCTGGAGCAGAAATGCTTGCTGGAGCTGCAGATAGGCTCTCGGAGCTCAATTCTATCAAATGGATTAAAACTCTGGGAAGCTCTGCCATTGCTAATTTTGTTTTAATTTGTGTCTGCTTATGTTGTCTGTTTTTAGTCTGCAGATGCGGAAGGCAGCTCCTGAAAGAAAATCAAAACCACAAGCAAGTTATGATTGAGATGGCTGTTTTAAATTTAAAAAATGGGGGAAATGTGGGTCAAAACAGGGGCTTGGATGTGGGCCGAGGTGGTTGAGGGCTGGCCTATGGTGTGCCTGTTTAAGGATTAACAAAATATGCTTTAGAATAGTGCTTTATTAATATAGTCATGAATCATAAGAATAGCTTCTGCTTAGTCCGACAATATAAGAATCAGGCGGTGAGCTTGCTTGCCTAACTGCAGGGTGGAACAAACAACCACAGGAAGTGTGCGGAGCCTCTAAGCAAGAAAGCTTGCTTATTGCTCAACCTCCCACTTGAGTCCCTGAACAAAGGTCTTGTGGGAAGGGAAGCGACCCCTGCTCCATTCCCCAGAAGGGAACAGCAGGAGGTTGCTTGTAAAAGAGGAGAAGTCCTCTGAGGATAAGGGGAAAGTCTTCTATCTCTCGCTCGTTCCCAGAGGCAGAGAGCTCTGCTGCCCTGCTGATGGTGCTTGGAGTGGACCGCTCCTTTGATGCACAGGCCTGTGGTCTGACGGGCTGTCTGCTTTCACGTCCTGTTCTGTTAACCAATTAGTTGGACTTTAAGGATTATCTGTAAGTTAAACATAGAGTATTAGCTTATACAGTGGAACAGTAAATAATATTAACTTGCTGATGACGCATGCTACCCCCTCTGCCACCTCTCCCCATGGTCACCCTGTGATCACCCCACCATCTGCCCACCCTCAGCCTATAGGATCAAAGGAACTGTACTCAGTAAATATCAGTGGAATCCAGAGCTCAGGGCTGTCGCAGTTTCCACATTGCGATGGACCCCTGGACCCACTTTTGTTAACTCTTGAACTTTGTGTGTTTGTCTTTATTTCTTTTCTCATTCCCTCGTCTCCACTGGGAAGGGGAGAACCCGCGGGTGGTATAGCGGGCTGGTTCCCCTACAAGGTTGACCAAACTTTTTCTGTAAAAGACCAGATATTAAATATTTTCAGCATTGTATGCTATACATTCTGTTGCAACTTCTCAACTCTGTGGTTATAGAATGAAAGCAGCTACAGACAGTATATAAACAAATGAGCATGCCTATATTCCAATAAAACTTTATTTGTAGACACTGAAATTTAGATTTCATATAATTTTCACAGGTCACAGGATATCGATCTATTTGTGATTTTTTTCAACTACTTAAATATATAAAAATGGACCATGGGTCGAGTTTAGACTGTGGGCGATACAATAGTTTGTTGACCTCTGATGTAGAGCACTAAACACTTAAGTTCTTAGATAATTAATGTTAGGTCAGAGGAGAAATTAGCAATGGAAGAAAATTCAGTTTCATTACTTTACAGGATGGTTATTTTATGAGTACTATTTTGAACTAATAGAAAGAGAGGGTATAAAGCCAATGTAACCGAATGATATTTGTAGGTATTAGTTTGTACCATATATTTTCTTTCTTTTTTTTTTTTTTTTTGAGACAAAGTCTCACTTTGTCACCAGGCTGGAGTGCAATGGCACAATCATGGCTCACTGCAACCTCCACCTCCCAGATCCAAGTGATTCTCCTGCCTCAGCCTCCCAAGTAGCTGGGACTACAGGCATGCACCACCACGCCCAGCTAATTTTTGTATTTTTAGTAGAGACAGGGTTTCACTATGTTGGCCATGATTGTCTCGATATCTTGACCTTGTGATCCACCCACCTTGGCCTCCCAAAGCGCTGAGATTACAGGCATGAGCCACCATGCACAGCCACTGTACCATATATTTTCTTATATACTGGATTTTGTTTTTCCCCATTCAGACTAGAGGTAGGCATGCATTTCCTCTGCGGATTGTCACAGCCAGCAATATTAGAAACAACAGATGAAAAAAGATTAAAATCAGAGAAGCTCCCACTCCCACAATTTGCCGGGGTGGAAAGAGGATGAATTGGTGGGAAATCAAAAGAATGTGATGTTTTCCCTTGCATTGCTGAAAAGGAAGCGGGGGGATTTGCGGCAGCAATCTGTGTAGTCCCTCAGGCTGAGGTCCCAGTGACTAGAGCAAGAATAGACAGTTGTAGTGATATTATACCAACTTCACACCACCCCAAACCCCAGAAATCATATGCAACCCCCAGACTGGAGAGAAACTCTAAATTGTCTGATATCATGCTGAAAGCAGTAGAGAATCAGATTTCTCTGAGCCCATGGAATGGAGCCTTGAAATTCAATTAGAAAACAGCTGCAGTTATTTCACATGTAAATTGTCAAAAGACACATATCCGCTTTACTAACATAGAACAAGTATCAGTTACCTGAATGCTCTCAAGCCTCGAAGTTGGTGGGGAAACCATGTTTCCATTACATCTACAGTGGGAAACCTAACCTCACTTGCTGGCACCTTCCAGGATCTTTGGAGTCAATGTTTTTCTATTATTTCCTGCTTTTACTGAATTACTGTAATTTCTCTCAAGTCTAGCCTCTTTTGGCTGTTCTTTTTCTCCACTCTGCATCATTCCCAAAGCAACAGCCTCTTTCCCTCTTCTCAAAATGCTGCAGATACAAGGCATCTCTGTGTAGTAGATTCTTACGGAAGATTCAGGCAGGGGAAGAGGAAGAGGAATTTAGGCTGCACCAAACATCTTAAAACTGACTATTTAAAGATCCTTGCTCTTTAAAGATCCTTGGCCATAGCCCAGAACTTCTCCCTGGCTGCCTCTTGCTCAGCTCCCTGGCATCTTGATGTATTCCTTCCTCACATCCTCCTCCCCATTCTTATCTCATTCACTCCTTCCTTTTTCACACCTTTCTTCTTGGGTTACCTAAGGAAACTCGAAAATCTTCATTAATTCTTCATTAACAGAATAATTTTGCCCTTCTAGTTTCACTGCTAGCCTATTTCAGCCAGGCCTATTATTAAACACTGTTCTTCCTCTATGACTATGCTAATGAGTATGACCTATTTCCTCACCATGGAGTTCTGAGAAATTATTTCTTTTTTGAAAGCTAAAATTAATTGCACAAGGCCCTGAACAATCCTGATTAGCAGATATTGTGAGAAGAGACATCTCCATTTCCCTGACATCCCCTCCCATTATATTCAAGAGAAGAACAGGGCATGGCTAACTCGGTTCTTAGGGGCCAGTGTTCATTCCAAACCCACAGTGCAGGGAGGAATTAGAGACCACATGTGGCTCTCTAGATGGGTCCCATTTTTTTGCTTGTTTGTTATATTCCCAATATTTTGTCATTTTTAAAAACATTCTCATGTGGTCTGGGGCCATCCATCATTACCTTCTGCAGCAATAATTCCACTTCTGATCTGGTGAAAGCTTCTCATGGATTGTGTGTGTGTCTATGTGTGCGTGTGTATGTCTGTATCTGTGTGTGTGTTGGATGACAGAACTATAGAGGATTGGGAAGATGTGGAGATAAAGATTCTCCTGGTGATGTTACGCTCCAAGTTCAGATTGCCATCAGTGGCTTGGGCTTCCACTCTGCTTCTTTCTTCCACTCTTCACCTCTGATTCATCTAGATCCCTGCACAGGCTGGAATTATGTTCTAAGCCTGGGAACCCCACAGCCTCTGTGTAAAGCTAACAAAGCCCATAGCAAATGGATAAGACCCTGCTTCTAGAACAGTCTACTTCAAGTCAAATCGTGGCATATATGATGTTAAGCAAGTTGCTTGCTCTCTTTATGTCTCAGTCACCTCACTGGGAAAATGGGAATTAAAAATAATAATACATATCTCAAAGGGCTACTCTGGAGATTACATGAATTAGTACATAGGAAGTGTTCAGAGAGTACCTGGCTCATAGTAAGTGACTTCTAAATGTTGACACTTAATTTAAGTTTACAGAGAAGGCTCTGTGCCAATACTGACTTAGGGCTACAAGGTCTCAGGATCCATTCCCACACTCAGATTTTAACCATTGATTTCAAAGCACCCACACATGCCAGGTTGGCTGGCTCATGATGGCTTTAGCCATTGGGACCACCTGAGCGGCTTCTGGATACTGACACTGGGACTAGCTAGATCACCACATAAAAGAAATCAGATTTTAGCTTGTTGATTGTTGACTTGATGGAGAACTTCTAAGCCTTTTTAAGTAGAGAAGTAATGTGGTCTTTTTTTGCATCAAGATAATGTTTTATACTCTGTAGCAGATGGTCTGCATGAGGAAGAAACTGGGAGCAGATTGATCAACTAAGAGATACCAGTAGATTATGCCAAGGTGATGAACACATGAATTAAGGTGACAGCAGCAATGGCGCTGATGGAGAGAATTTACCATTTAGAAGGTAGAATCAGCAGAACTTATTGACTAACTGGAAATGCAGGATGAGGAGGAGGAATGTTCTCTGATAATCCCAAGATTTTGAAGTGGGTAAATGAAGTGAGTAAATGCTGGTTTTGCCAACTCACTATCTTCTTTCGAAGGCAAGCCTTTCTTCCCAAGGGGAGGGAAGAGGAAGAGAAGAGACTATAATAAATTTAGTCTGAGCTAACAGGCTACTGGACAAACACTTCTGGAGTTACAGAGAGAAGTAATAGCTGGAATGAAATATTTGGGAGTTGTTAAACACTAACATTCAATGGACCAAAAAGGAAAGAATACTCCATAAAGGAAAGATGGAAAACTTGGAGGATGCCCAGAGAACTAAGAGGGATGGGTTTTATAAAAGCCTGTGGAAGAAGAACTTTTGAGGAAGAAGGAGCAGCCTGAGAATTCAGCGAGAAACTGCCATGAGGAGTGTTGTGGCATCTTGTAAGCAGCCGCAATTGCAGTAAAGGAGTCAGAAGTCACTGGCTTTAATTGAGGAGTTCATGGAAAGAGAGACCGTGGAATCAGTGAGTGTGGACTGTCTTCTTAAAAAATAAGCATAGTTGAAATGGAGAGAAAAATAGGAAAGTTACTAGAGGCAGGAGTAAGAGAGATTTTAATTTTCTAGGGTTTAATAGACTTGGGCTTGTTCATAGAGTAAAAAGGGGAAACAACTGTGGAAGGAAAGGGTGAAGTCAATAGTGAAAAAGAGGAAGGTAATCAACCTAGCTCTAGAGAAGAAATGAGGAGCTGGGGATTAAAGCACACGTGGAAGGATCATAGTACAACAGGTGGAATCAATACCACAGAAGCAACCCTCAAGCAACAAGGACCTGGGGTTGGTGGATATATACCTACTCTTGGTCTCCTGCCACCTGAGAGGAAAATTCTGATGTGGGGCTCTCAGAGGTTTCAGTAGGTTGGAGCCTCAGTTGTCTATGAGTGTACCCCCACTCATTAGGTACTTTTTGGCTTTCCTCCCTGTTCTATTTCATTTGACCACACCCTTGTTTATGCTCCCTGGAATCACCTCCCAAATAAACTACTTGTATCCAAATCTTTGTCTCAGGCTCTGCTTTCAGGGAATCC